TAAAACATGCCATTTCTTCAGTGTTTCTCTATGAACACTACACATGCATTATTTTATTTAATCCTTGCTACAATTCTATGGAGTTAGAATGAATCTCCCATTCCTAGACAAGGAAGCAAACTCAGGTTAAGTGACTGACTCAAGGCCACACATCTATGTGGTAGGGCTGGAAGATTCTGACATTCAGAGGGTAACTTTGGAGAACCCCAGGGCTCAGACTCAGATTTTCATCCTGGCCTTCCTACCTGCTGTGAGAAGAGTTGATCAGTTGGGATGAGTTGATTATCATCTCCTTCCTTTAACTCTCAGCCACTCAGGGTTGATCAACTGTCCTCAGATAATGGGACAAACCCCTGCCCTCCCACCCCCACGAGCACCCACATAGGTCCAAACAGGCTTGAACTTCCTCAGTGTGAAAGGGAGCCACAGCCCAATACATTTCCCTTTTCTGGGTCAGGTTCCTCATCTAGCGTGGAGGGCAACTGTAATTTTTGCCTTTTCTGGTAATAGTAGCTCAGTTTTCCTCTGGAGAACCATCTCTCCCCTGTCAGTCCATTATGTTTTGAGTGAAACAAATTCCACTCCTAGTGCCATCATGGGTGTATTAATATTAGCTCACTTAATGGAACAGCCCAGGGGAAGTGGTTGCTCAATGGCATTACTGGATCCAGGTTAGGATTATCTGAGAATACATTTATCTGCATTTTACGGAAGGCAACCGAGGTTCATAGAGATAGTGATTTGGCCAGCGTCACAGGCCCAGTAAAAGGGATTGAAAATCCAGGTCCGTCCGACCCTAAAGCAGGGAACTCTGCCTAGTGTCTCGCTGTGGAATGTTAGGGATCCTGGGGTACCCTTCAGGGTCTTGGCTCGGAAGGAAAACATTCCCCTCCGAGGGGATGGACTATATTACCAAGGGGGTGGAGCCAGATGCCTGAGGGGGTGTGGCCAGAGCCTGGGGCGTGTCACAGCCGAAGGGGCAGGGCGGCAGCAGCAGGCGTCTAAGTAACTTCAGCGCCTGCGCAGAGGCTCCCCAGCGTCGCCCTAGGCTGGGACTCTAGTAGGTCTTCGGCTCAGTTTTGGCTGCAGCGCCCGCGTAGATCGCTTCGGCCGGGTTCTACGCCCGGCTCAACTATGAGCCGGTGCGCCCAGGCGGCGGAAGTGGCGGCCACAGTGCCAGGTGCCGGCGTCGGGAACGTGGGGCTGCGGCCGCCCATGGTGCCCCGTCAGGCGTCCTTCTTCCCGCCGCCGGTGCCGAACCCCTTCGTGCAGCAGACGCAGATCGGCTCCGCGAGGCGGGTCCAGGTGAGGGGCGTGGGTCTGAGGGGAGAGGTGGTATTCATTTATTTTTACCAACTTTGACTTTCAGATTGTCCTTCTTGGGATTATCTTGCTTCCAATTCGTGTCTTATTGGTTGCGTTAATTTTATTACTTGCATGGCCATTTGCTGCAATTTCAACAGTATGCTGTCCTGAAAAGCTGACCCACCCAATAACTGGTTGGAGGAGGTAAGAAATAATTTTGTCCAAAATATTAGGACGAGCTAATTACATCTTTTCTATATTTTCAAAGGAAAATTACTCAAACAGCTTTGAAATTTCTGGGTCGTGCTATGTTCTTTTCAATGGGATTTATAGTTGCTGTAAAAGGAAAGATTGCAAGTCCTTTGGAAGCACCAGTTTTTGTTGCTGCCCCTCATTCAACATTCTTTGATGGAATTGCCTGTGTTGTAGCTGGGTTACCTTCTATGGTATCTCGAAATGAGAATGCACAAGTCCCTCTGATTGGCAGTAAGTACTTGTAAGGTAACGTAGATAAAATAGGCTTGCCTGTAACTTTTCATTTGTTTTAAAGGACTGTTACGGGCTGTGCAACCAGTTTTGGTGTCCCGTGTAGATCCGGATTCCCGAAAAAACACAATAAATGAAATAATAAAGCGAACAACATCAGGAGGAGAATGGCCCCAGGTAAAACATGGTAGATGTTAATTTAAATATAGTGAAATATTAAATCTATTCCTTTTTTCCCAAGATACTAGTTTTCCCAGAAGGTACTTGTACTAATCGTTCCTGTTTGATTACTTTTAAACCAGGTGAGAAAAATTAAATTATGTATTCTAACAAAAAACACATTATAAACTTTCAATGTGGTTGCAGGAGCCTTCATTCCAGGAGTTCCAGTGCAGCCAGTCCTCCTCAGATACCCAAACAAGCTGGTAAGCACAGTATTTTACCACAGGAAGAATTTGACCAACAGCTAAAATAATTTTGTTATTATAGGATACTGTGACCTGGACATGGCAAGGATATACATTGTAAGTCACTTATGTCTATTATTAGTTTATATTATAAAGATAGACTTTTCTTTTTTCTCTTCAGCATTCAGCTTTGTATGCTTACTTTCTGCCAGCTCTTCACAAAGGTAGAAGTTGAGGTAAGTCATTCAAAATGTGGCCTTGGAACTTGCATTGTTATGGAAAGGTATATTTGTCTTTCAGTTTATGCCAGTTCAAGTACCAAATGATGAAGAAAAAAATGATCCTGTCCTTTTTGCCAATAAAGTCCGGAATTTAATGGCAGAGTAAGTGTCTATATTTGATTATAACTCATAAAATGAATTTTAGTTTGCTTCTTAATACTTTTAGAGCTCTGGGAATACCAGTAACAGATCATACCTATGAAGACTGCAGATTGATGATTTCAGCAGGACAGCTAACATTGCCTATGGAAGCTGGGCTGGTGGAATTTACTAAAATTAGCCGAAAATTGAAGTAAGTGTATTTTAAAATGACTACACTTTCATTAACATGTATCTATAATTCTTTGTTTGTTTAGATTAGATTGGGATGGTGTTCGTAAGCATTTGGATGAATATGCATCTATTGCGAGTTCCTCAAAAGGAGGAAGAATTGGAATTGAAGAATTCGCCAAGTATTTAAAGTTGCCTGTTTCAGATGTCTTGAGACAACTTTTTGCACTCTTTGACAGGGTATGTTAAAATTTAATCTTTCACATTTTTACCCTCCTAATTGATTTATCCCATCCTTTCACAGAACCATGATGGCAGCATTGACTTCCGAGAGTATGTGATTGGCCTGGCTGTCTTGTGCAACCCTTCCAACACAGAGGAGATCATCCAGGTGGCATTTAAGGTACTGTCAGCCCCATTGAAAGCATCTTGGTCGGGAGCTAATTCTTACATTTTATTTTCTTCAGCTGTTTGACGTTGATGAGGATGGCTACATAACGGAGGAAGAGTTCTCCACCATTCTACAGGCTTCCCTTGGAGTGCCTGACCTTGATGTTTCTGGTCTCTTCAAGGAAATAGCCCAAGGGGACTCAATTTCCTATGGTGAGTAGGCAATCTGGCCTCCTGACTTAGTTAACTTATTGGATTTTTTTTCTTTCTCTTCTAGAGGAATTTAAAAGTTTTGCCTTAAAGCATCCAGAATATGCTAAGATATTTACAACATACCTAGACCTCCAGACGTGCCATGTGTTTTCATTACCAAAAGAAGTCCAGACAACCCCCTCCACCGCCAGTAATAAAGTCAGCCCTGAAAAGCATGAAGAGAGTACCTCAGACAAAAAAGATGACTGAAAGCAGTATTTCCAATAAGGAAAACACAGTAGCTTTTGCTTGAAATTGTAAAGGCACTTATTGATAATACTTTTAATGTGTTGGTAATGATGTTTAAAATTGAAAGATTTTTAAAACAAAAATGATAGATTTTCTTACTAAAAATGTTTTTATTAACCTTGCTTTTATTGGAAAAAATCAAGCAATATTTCGTTTTCTTTTGTGTTATATTGTACTTTACTGATTCATTTACTGGTGATACATATGTTTTTATGGATTTTCCAGTTTAATTTGCATATACAAATGAATGCAATGGTCTATTGGTGAGCATTGAGCAACACTGTATAAAGTTTTAAAAATGTAAACACTTTTTAATCTACTTTCCTCTAAAAATCAATAATATTCTATTATTTCTAATCCTTTTCCACTTGGGAAATAACAATGAAGAATCTGAGAATTTGACATCTATAACTTTACAGATTCATTTTTCCATTTAAATTTCAGTTTCTTGGATCACTGAATATGGGAAGGGAGAGCTTCACTAATTAGACGCAGCTTCTTAAGAACTTATATTCTCTTTGACATACATCTCTATTGTAGTTTTTTGTTTTGTTTTGTTTTTTGAGATGGAGTCTTGCTCTGTCACCCAGGCTGGAGTGCAGTGGTGCAATCTCAGCTCACTGCAACCTCTGCCTCCTGGGTTCAAGTGATTCTCGTACCTCAGACTCCCGAGTAGTTGGGATTACAGGTGCCCACCACCACACCCGACTAATTTTTGTATTTTTAGTAGCCATGTGGTTTTGCCATGTTGGCCAGGCTGGTTTCGAACTCCTGACCTCAGGTGATCCACCCACCTCAGCCTCCCAAAGTGCTGGGATTACAGGTGTGAGCCACCGTTCCCGGCCTATTGTAGATTTTCTTAACTACTTGCTAAGGAAATCATATCCTTTTACATGAACTACAGGTTTAGAACTTGGTTTTAAGACAACTGCTATGGCCAGAAGGTAAATGGGAATTGCCTTATTGAAGGTAACATTGATTGCCTAATAAGAAAATGAATTGTTTGCCACAGAGTTGAATTTAATTTGAGTTAGATAGTTCAGAATGTAGCACTTGCCCTATAAATGAATCAGATTTGTTCTATTTATATAATATTAGAATTAATATATTATCATGTAAGTGGGAATTTTATTTTGTTAAGTGGACTCTCAAATTTTAGAACTTGTGTGAAATATCTCCCAGAAAACACAAAAGGTTTCAAGGTATCACCCAAAGCTAGGGAATCAACAAACGTACTTTATTAATGCAAGACCACAATTTAAGCCCCAGGCAGGAATCCAACAGTAACATTTTTCCTTTAGGTTAAGCAGTAATTTTTTTGAATTGTCATTTTTAATGGGTCTCACACATGCATATTGCTAATATCATTCATGTTTGAGGTTTTCAACAAAGAACCAATTTATTAATATAATGTACAAAAATAGTTGGTTCATTTTCTGAATTCAGTCTTTGAAATAAAACTCCTTGTTTTGGCCGTGTTTCTGAATGTATTGGTGATTCACCCCCAAGCTAATTTTTTAAAGTCATTTTTGAAGTTGGGAAGTCTCATGAGAGATGTTGAAGTATGTATTTAATCAAGAGTCATGATTTCAAACTAGTTTTACATATTAAGCAGTTAGTGTTCTAATTTAATGGGTAAATGTGTGTTTGGATAAATATCTGAAAATTTTATCCTTAAGTATATATAATTATTTGCCTCTTATATGTCTTAAAGCTATTTAAACAAGGTGTTAAATGAGCCAAAACAATTAAGTAATTAGAACAGTACATTTTTATCAGAGTGTCTGTCATATGCAATGAATGTATGTAATACTAAAAAATCATGACTACTTTTATCAAAGAAAAACCACACATTAATCCTATTAATCATGAAAGCGTAGCATTGTAAATTAAAGGTTTTCTTTGAGGCTCTTGAAAGTGATCCCATTGCTTTCCTGTTTTAAAAATATTTTATGCTCTTTATTTCCACTTCTGTGAATGTGATATTTCTATTTTGTGATTATGTTACTGAATAAACAAACTTGCTACATAAAATTCTTAGCAATTAAAAAAATTCTGATTCTGCCATTTTGTCTCAAATGTAATATACCCTTTTAATATCATATGTTTACATATTTATGAATGATTAATCATTTTTGTTTGCATTAAACTTTATGAAATGTCAGAAATGATTTTACTCTAATGAAACTCAAATTTTGCCCAAAGTAGCAATATTCTTAAAGATGTTGAATTTTGACTGGTTGAATTTTATATAGTAACACACAAGTCGTGATCATCAATATTATTGCAGACCAGGACTCTGCTTATATGCCTTGCTAACAAAGATTTCTTTCACAGAGGCTTTTCTCCTCTCAAGACTTAAAGTAAGAATTACATTTTATTAAGTCAGTTAAATGCACCATGGCTTCATATAGTAATATAAAAAAACTCTTTGAAGTGAGAAATATTATATCCTAAAACCTCTAAACCACAAACATTCAATTGAAAGAGTTCTGTTGAAGGATAATGACATACTGACTGCTTACAGACCAAGTTGCTTGCATTTTGTATGTTTAGCCCTCCTTTGCCACTGCTTTTAGAGCCTTGGAAGGCTAAGTGTGATAGTAATGCTAGCTCTAATGCATATTTAAAGGAGACTGCCTCGCTTTTAGAAGACATCTGGTCTGCTCTCTGCATGAGGCACAGCAGTAAAGCTCTTTGATTCCCAGAATCAAGAACTCTCCCCTTCAGACTATTACCGAATGCAAGGTGGTTAATTGAAGGCCACTAATTGATGCTCAAATAGAAGGATATTGACTATATTGGAACAGATGGAGTCTCTACTACAAAAGTCTTTGGGTATTTGTTTCTTACATAGAAAATGCTAACATGAATAGAAAGATACTGGTGCAAGACCATTCCCGGGAAAGTAGACATACTTACATTTTTTTCCTTTTCTGCTCATTTGAATGAACTCAATTTTATGTTAAATTGTTATATCAGAGTGACAAATAAGTGCTATGGCTTGATAGAAGTGAAGCTCTTCACATATATTCAAAATACATATCACAAACTTTGGTAAATAGGATAGTAATCTGAAGAACTTTTGCCCTTTTTACCCCATTTACTGTAACTCTTGTTTCTAGGTAATCGTTCTCTCTCAACAAACTTCTCAAGCGTCTGTGTAACAAGCCACATGTTCTAACAAATTGTCTCCATCGCACTTCAACAGCCAGGTCCCTATTTTTTATAACGTATTAACCTTATTATTTTCTTATTATTTTAAAAGAATCTATGCACATTAGCAAAATTTAAAAGATAGAGAAAAATATAAACAGAAAAAATTATGTTTACTTCTACCACCCTAAATCAACTATTATCAATTTTATACATATTTTACTCCATCTTTTTTCAAAGTTTCTTACATTTTCCAATGTCATTAAAATTCTCTGTGAATGTAAATTTTAAAAACTGTACCTACTGTTTTTTGGAAATCTGTAACAAGCTATGTGTAATCATTCTTCTAATATTAAACATATTGTGTCCAGAATTTATTTCTTCTGGTGGGTTCTTGGTCTTGCT